TTTGCTCATGGTAAAACATTTGACCATCTTCTTAATCTTACGTGGTAAAAAATTCCATGTCTTTTGTTAATTGTGATATATGTCTTAGATCTCTTGTGAGATGTTTTAGATCTCAGGGAAAGCATTCCTCATTATTAAAGCATTAATTTGGTCACTAGGGGATGAATCCAATCTTATTTTCCAAATGTTATCCTGTACATTTGGCAGTCTTGCTAAGTTATATAGAAGGAAGTAGAGTCTATTATTTTAGATAGAAAATTCCCGGTCCCGACTCGCAGTGGTCAAAGTCTTCAAAATTCTAAGATCATAACACATAACGTCAGGAGGAAATATGTGGCTATTAATCATACTAATGATAGTGATGATGCAATAAAATAATTGTAATATGCTAACACCAATTGTATCTTAAAAAGAGGTACTGGAAATTCCATCTTGCATTCTTCCGTTTTTTCCTGTTATAGAAAAACGCACTCCCTGATACTCAGTAGAGGATCAACTTATTTCTAGTTAATCAGCATGAACGTTTCCAGCAGAATAGATGCTTTGGTGTAGCACTTGCCTGGGAGTCATGGTTAGCATTCCGCATTTTTTAGAGAGCTGAATTCAGCAGCCTAGGAAACATTAGGAAGAACACCTTCAAACAGGGAACAACGTCTTGGGGGGAAAGAGAGTCACTGCCTCCGCTAGGGATCCCGAGGGGGTACAAAAGCAACAACAATAAAAACTCGTGGAGAGTAGGTTCCACGACATGCGCATGCGACGAACTCCCGCACTCAGCGGGGCAGGTTTCGTCCTTCATCTTCTCAGTCGGCAGGACCTGCTTCTCGCTGAGGATGAGTGAGGACAGCCGCAGCTCGGCGGGGACGGCCCGGTAGCCTAGAGCGCCGGCACCCGAGTCCCGCCGCCGGAGCCGCGCCTGGAGCCGCGGTGGGGGAGGGGCAGCGGCGGCCCGCGCTGCGTCGAGCTTCCCAGAATTCCCAGCGGCCGCGGGGAAAGTTTACGGGATGTAGGCGGCGGCGGCGGTAGTGGTAGCGGTTATTCGGCGGCCCGCGGCGGACCATGGCCCTGGCCCTGGCCCGGCGTCGCTGGGCTTTCCTCACGGCGTCCCCGAGCAGCGTCGCAGAGCGGGCCGACTTCCGGGAAGGAACTGACCAGCGACTGAGCGGCGGCCGGCGCGCTTAGCGCCCTGAACATGCGGCAGTCCCTGCGGGCGACCCCGGGCTCCGGACAGGCGGCGGCGGAGGCGGCGGCTCGGGAGGGAAGGAGGCGGCGGCGCCGGCGGAGGTGGCGGCGGAGACGGCCGGCGCCCGGCGCGGAGCCCTAGGGAGGCAGTTCAGCGCGGCCTCGGGCCTCGTCGAGAAGGATGCTGTCCCGAAAGAAAACCAAAAACGAAGTGTCCAAGCCGGCCGAGGTGCAGGGGAAGTACGTGAAGAAGGAGACGTCGCCTCTGCTTCGGAGTGAGTGTCAGGCGGGGCGTGCCCACACCTGGTAATTAGACAGGGACACTTTTTACTCTTTTAGATGCGTCGAGATGTGCGTCATGTTTGCAAACATTGCGGGTGTCTCTCGACTGTGCTGCAAGTTGTGCGAACTCTGGGGCAGAATTCCTTAGTCCTGCTGCCGGATGCAGACTTGAGAAGGTGAAAAGCATACCGTCGTTCTTGTAGCCGCCAAAGGGTAATTTTATCCTTTGTTTTATTGTAGATCTTATGCCTTCATTCATCCGGCATGGTCCAACAATTCCAAGACGAACTGATATCTGTCTTCCAGATTCAAGCCCTAATGCCTTTTCAACTTCTGGAGATGTAGTTTCAAGAAACCAGAGTTTCCTTAGAACTCCAATTCAAAGAACACCTCATGAAATAATGAGAAGAGAAAGCAACAGATTATCTGCACCTTCTTATCTTGCCAGAAGTCTAGCAGATGTCCCTAGAGAGTATGGTTCTTCTCAGTCATTTGTAACGGAAGTTAGTTTTGCTGTTGAAAATGGAGACTCTGGTTCCCGATATTATTATTCAGACAATTTTTTTGATGGTCAGAGAAAGCGGCCACTTGGAGATCGTGCACATGAAGACTACAGATATTATGAATACAACCATGATCTCTTCCAAAGAATGCCACAGAATCAGGGGAGGCATGCTTCAGGTAGCTTAACATTATAAATAATATAGTAGTTTTTTCTTCTCTATCATTTTCTCTTTCCCCGTAGGTATTGGGAGAGTTGCTGCTACATCTTTAGGAAATTTGACTAACCATGGTTCTGAAGATTTACCCCTTCCTCCTGGCTGGTCTGTGGACTGGACAATGAGAGGGAGAAAATATTATATAGATCATAACACAAATACAACTCACTGGAGCCATCCTCTTGAGCGAGAAGGACTTCCTCCTGGATGGGAACGAGTTGAGTCATCCGAATTTGGAACCTATTATGTAGATCACACAAATAAGAAGGCCCAATACAGGCATCCCTGTGCTCCTAGGTACAGTATCAACTTTATTTTCAACTTTTTGTTATCCTAAAGAATGTCACTCCTTTCTTCTTAGTGTACCTCGGTATGATCAACCACCTCCTGTCACATACCAGCCACAGCAAACTGAAAGAAATCAGTCCCTTCTGGTACCTGCAAATCCATATCATACTGCAGAAATTCCTGACTGGCTTCAGGTTTACGCACGAGCCCCTGTGAAGTAAGTACATTTACAACACAAATTTGTTTGAGGTGAACATATATATGATTGTGTTTTAAAACAGATATGACCACATTCTGAAGTGGGAACTCTTCCAGCTGGCTGACCTGGATACATACCAGGGAATGCTAAAGTTGCTCTTCATGAAAGAATTGGAGCAGATTGTTAAAATGTATGAAGCATACAGACAAGCCCTTCTTACAGAGTTGGAAAACCGAAAGCAGAGACAGCAGTGGTATGCCCAACAACATGGAAAAAATTTTTGAGCTGATTTTTTAAAAATTTAAGTTTTGTAAGAGCTTTAAAATATTTTCACAGATAAAAAATTGCAAACAAGTACTCTGGTTAATAAATGCTGCTTCCTTTGTGGAAATTATAAAATTCTAACTTTACATGTATTTTGTTATTAGAAATTTTCTTTTATTGAATGAGAAAAATTAGTCTATCATTTTAAGAGCCAATATGGCAAACACTTTCAAATACTGTATATTAGGAAACTGTTTTGGTATTCTTGATGGAAAAAAACGCAGCGGAAATGTCATTATGAACAGATGTTAAATAGGAAATTATTACTTGTTAACTTCTTACAGCAGTAGTACCTTCTTTAAAAAAAAAAAAGAATCTGCGGTATTTTTTTAAAAAAAAAGTTTACCGCTGTAGTGTGAAATATTGTCTGGAAAGGGATGGTTTAAATATTACCATGATGTAGTTGAAATATAAAATAGGATTTGGAACCTTATTGTGATAAATATTTATATATGATGTATGTTTGTCTCCCCTCTCCAAAGTAAGGAACCCAGCTGGGCGTGGTGGCTCACTCCTGTAATCCCAGCATTTTGGGAGGCCGAGGTGGGTGGACCGCTTGAGTCCACGAGTTTAAGACCAGCCTGGGCAACATGGTGAAGCCCCATCTCTACAAAAAATACAAAAAAATTAGCCGGGTATGATGGTGTGTGCCTCTAGTCCCAGCTACTTGGGAGGCTGAGGTCAGAGGATGGCTTGAGCCCAAGAGGCAGAGGTTGCAGGGTCAAGATCGCACCACTTGCACTGCAGCCTGAGAGAGAGAGAGCCAGACCTTGTCTCAAAAAATAAAAAATAAAAAAATAAAAACAAAATAAGGAATCCTTTTAAAGCATGTTGAGAAAGTATTTTTTGGTATGAATGGGTGACGGGCCTTTTAATCTTTCAGGAATACATATAAGCAGGAATACTTAGCCTGTATTGGGAAGGTGCGTGAAACTCAAAGTTGCTAACATCATCTTCCTTATTTTCAGCCAGTGCTGTTACTGCATTTAGCATGGCTCTGACGAGGCAGTGGAGAGTTCCTGACAGCATAGCATACTGCCTTCTGACAGACTGGGTTAAGCTACCAAAAATGACAACCAGGGATTCAAAAAAAATTTTTGGTCATTAAATCGAATGTATATTATTACTTTTTAATTTTCTAAGTATTTATCACAGGACTTTAACACCATATATTTCCCTCCCAGTTTTTCTCCCCTTTTGGTTTAATAGTTAAAACATTTTTCATAATTAGTGCTGTACATTTGATTGCAAACAAATTGGTGATACTTCTAAACTATAACTATAAATCTCTAGAATTCTGTGAATTTCAACATTATTTGAAGTAGTTCTTCAGTTATATTTACATGTGTTGTAAATATGTAAATATACTTTTAGCTTAGGAAGTCTTCCAGAATACAAACTACTCCCAGTTAGATATCAGTGAGTTTGAATAACTGAAGAAATGTTGACAATGTTAAGTGTTTGATTTTATATAACAAGCTTATTAAATATATTTTTGTGGAAACTAAGCGCGTGGTTTTTGAGTCCATGTTTTAGACATAGTGCTGTATTTCATTTTTCTGTTCAAAAGGCCATAGACAAAGGAATCAATATAA